GTCATCCAAGTGGTGCTTTTATGGCGCTTTACTGCTCCCGCCAACACCCAGTGCCTGGGTATGACCTCAGGCGGTGGCAGAGCCCGCGTGCGAGGTCCCGCTCTCCCTGGCTTGCCCCGGCAGGGCGGAGTCAGCCTAGCAGCCGCCGGCGCTGCCCCCGCGCGGCCTTTAATTTTGCAGCTCCGACCACCGGAAATTAGTCGAAGGCTGAGCGGACCCGGTCGAGAGCCGGCGAGCTCCGCGCAGGGAGGGTGCGCCCACCGGTCCCGCCGGGCGCCCGCGGGACGCGCCGCCAGGGCCCTCTCCGCCGGGGGCTCGGCGCTCGCCCACCTCTTCCAAATTTAACCATTACCTAAATCCGAAGGGAAATGAGCAAACCTCTCGGATTGGGTGTCAAGGTATTTTCAGCCTCGTTGGGCGTATTTATCCCCAAGTGTTTCCACAACAAGCTATTTCGGGGCCTGCGGGGCAGGTTTCGCTCTGCGGACGCCGTGGCCACTCGCCGGGCTCCAGGCCGGCGGCACCGCGGGCCGGTGATTCACGGTCCCGACCCGGGGGTGGTGCAGCCCTAGGAGGCGGCGGGGTCGGGGGTGGGGGGGGCGGGTGACCGAGGCCTGAGGGGCGGGGAGGGTCCTCGGAGCGGGGCGCCCCCCACCCCTCTCTCGCCAGTCAATCTGTGTCCTCAATCTGTGGCTTCTCTCGCTGCGGAAGTCTCCCTGGAGCCAAGAATAGTTCATTTTCTTTCAAGTCATTTCTAGTGCCTAAGTGTCCGGACCTCCAATTTCCCCCATCCCCTGCCGACCCACAGGGAGAGAACTGGGAGGACTACTAAGGGGCGCGCGGGACGGGCTGGAAAGGCCAGGCCCCCCACCGCCTGGCCACTTGCGCAAAGGAGCGCGCCCGGCCGCCCGACGGGGGTTGGGAGCAGGTCTGGGAGGGCTATGCGAGCGACTCAGTAACGCTCAGGAAGTGAAGCTTGTGGTTTTGGGGGCTGAGCTCGGAAGGAGAATTTTTTTTTTTTTTAAGTCAGAGAGATAGAGCGGTCTCTCCCGAAAGCAAGATTCCGTTTGAAAACTCTCCTAGCGCGGTGCCCGCGCCGTGACTCCGCAGGTAGGTCCGCCGAGCCTGTTCTGCGCCTCCTGCCCTGGTGGGGGCGGCCGCGGGGACTCGCAGAGCACTGGCACTGCGGGGGCGATCAGAGGGCGCGGGCGGTTTCCCACCTGCTGCGGACCGCCGTGCGGGAGCCCAGAGAGCTCCGGCAGCTGGGTTAGGGCGCGACCCGCGCAGTGTGACTGGAAATCTGGAGCTGGGGGCGCGCAGCAGGCGGTCTGGTGGTTCGGCAGGGGAGCCAAATCCACCAGGGAAGGAAACATCTGGTGGGGAGGCGGCGGCAGCTGCGCTCGGGAGGACGCCCCCTTAGCGCCCTCGGCTCCCTCCTTCCTGGGCCCGGACGGTGAGGAGAGGCCTGAGCGCGCGGAGGGGCCGCCCCACCTCCCGCGCCAGCTGCAGCGCGGGGTTGCCTTCCCACGCGCTCGGCCCAGGCCCCGGGGCCCCTATCTCCTCCAAACTCTGTCGCTCCCCACAGGAACCAGCAAAGCGGGCCGGGGTGCGAGAGAGGCGTGGGCTTACAGCCCGGGTGGGGAGGCGGCCTCCGCGTCCGCCTGGTCTCTGGTGGCGCCAGCCCAGACCCAGCTCCGGCGCTGACAGTTACCCCGCCCCCATCTGTCCCGCTCCCAGCCAACGTGGGTCCAAGCTGCAGCGGGACCCTCGGGACAACGCCACTCCGTTTTTCTTTTCTTCCGAGTTTCGTGGCTGTTTAAAGAATTGGGTTTGGGGTTTGTGGCGTCTAATTGTACGGACGAGAAGTGCAGGAAGCGACAAAGCTCTAGCCCTAGGAGCCACCCCGGAGGGAGGCGGATGGCACTCTCACCCCTAGGGGCATTCTGGCGCTTGGGTAGCGGGAAACTTCGCGGGAGCCCCGCGACACGTCCCAGGCGTCTTTTCTCCCAGGTCTATTCCCATTCCTCCGGAGAAGGGGACACAATGGGGCTGGGGATCTGGAGCAGGGGGCCTGCACCCTACAGGGACCAAGGCCTGTAGGACTCGTTTGAGCTGAGAGCGCCAACGGACAGACGTAGACTGTGTGGCCTGCATCTTGCCTAGGAAGCCGAGGGGCTCCTAGTCCGGCAGTGGAAACAGCGCGAAGCCGGAGGACTGCAGGTCCTGCCCCGGCCCAGAGTTCCCAGCACCCTCGTTTCTGAACCAGCCGAGGCCACGGAGAACTGCTGTACTGCAGCTCACGTGTGAACCCGGTCACCATCGCCTTCACCCCGGGAGGAAGGCAGATTCGTTTACTCCAGACCACCTCGACTGTGGGGTACCGCCCCCGGAGCCGGCTGGAGCCTAGCGGCAGGCGCAGCCACGCCCTCCCGCTGCGCTCAGATTTCGACCTGGTATTAGGTGAACTGATTGGGGGTTAATGAGAGCGACGCCCCGGGCAGCTAGTTCCCTCCCGGGCCCGGGCCCGACCCCCGCTCTCTGCTAATGCAGCCTGCGCGCTCTGGCGTCCTGTCTTTTTTGTCTGCTAAATTGTCGGTGCACTACCGACTCGGGACACCTAGCATTTCCCAGTCAACGTTCGTGGATCGGGCTCCACCTCCCTAGGACAAGATTTTTTGGTGAGCAGAACGGAAAGTGCTTTTTTCCCGGGCACGTCTCCACCTGGTTTTCTTTCCCTCTCAGGTCTCCTCCGGGCTGGGGCTGAGCAAGCCCTCGGAGTGACCGTGGGTGACAGCGGCTCCAGGGACTCTTGGGGCGCAGTGGGGAAAGTGCCGGACCACCATGCCGCGCTCATTTCTCGTCAAAAGCAAGAAGGCTCACAGCTACCACCAGCCGCGCTCCCCAGGACCAGACTATTCCCTCCGTTTAGAGAATGTACCGGCGCCTAGCCGAGCAGGTGCGAGGCGCGCGCGGGCCAGGCGGGGCTGCGCCTGAGCCCCTCACCTGCCTCCTCTTTGCAGACAGCACTTCAAATGCAGGCGGGGCGAAGGCGGAGCCCCGGGACCGTTTGTCCCCCGAATCGCAGCTGACCGAAGCCCCAGACAGAGCCTCCGCATCCCCAGACAGCTGCGAAGGCAGCGTCTGCGAACGGAGCTCGGAGTTTGAGGACTTCTGGAGGCCCCCGTCACCCTCCGCGTCTCCAGGTAGGAACCCACTGGGAACCTCTTGGGCGGGACCTGACCGGACGCTCCCCTTGTGCCTCCACAGCCTCGGAGAAGTCAATGTGCCCATCGCTGGACGAAGCCCAGCCCTTCCCCCTGCCTTTCAAACCGTACTCATGGAGCGGCCTGGCGGGTTCTGACCTGCGGCACCTGGTGCAGAGCTACCGACCGTGTGGGGCCCTGGAGCGTGGCGCTGGCCTGGGCCTCTTCTGCGAACCCGCCCCGGAGCCTGGCCACCCGGCCGCGCTGTACGGCCCGAAGCGGGCTGCCGGCGGCGCGGGGGCCGGGGCGCCAGGGAGCTGCAGCGCAGGGGCCGGTGCCACCGCTGGCCCTGGCCTAGGGCTCTACGGCGACTTCGGGTCTGCGGCAGCCGGGCTGTATGAGAGGCCCACGGCAGCGGCGGGCTTGCTGTACCCCGAGCGTGGCCACGGGCTGCACGCAGACAAGGGCGCTGGCGTCAAGGTGGAGTCGGAGCTGCTGTGCACCCGCCTGCTGCTGGGCGGCGGCTCCTACAAGTGCATCAAGTGCAGCAAGGTGAGGCTCCCGAGCTCACCACCTCGCCTGCCAGCGGCCTTCTCTCTGGCCCCACCCGCCTTAGGTGTTCTCCACGCCGCACGGGCTCGAGGTGCACGTGCGCAGGTCCCACAGCGGTACCAGACCCTTTGCCTGCGAGATGTGCGGCAAGACCTTCGGGCACGCGGTGAGCCTGGAGCAGCACAAAGCCGTGCACTCGCAGGTAAGCGCGGGGCGCACCGCCGCGCGCGGCCCCTCTCTCTCTCTCTCTCTCTCTCTCTCTGCAGGAACGGAGCTTTGACTGTAAGATCTGTGGGAAGAGCTTCAAGAGGTCATCCACACTGTCCACACACCTGCTTATCCACTCAGACACTCGGCCCTACCCCTGTCAGTACTGTGGCAAGAGGTTCCACCAGAAGTCAGACATGAAGAAACACACTTTCATCCACACTGGTGAGCTAAAAAGGCCCTTGGCTTGTAGGAAATACTTTCTCCCCTCCCCCTCCCATCCCCACAGGTGAGAAGCCTCACAAGTGCCAGGTGTGCGGCAAGGCATTCAGCCAGAGCTCCAACCTCATCACCCACAGCCGCAAACACACAGGCTTCAAGCCCTTCGGCTGCGACCTCTGTGGGAAGGGTTTCCAGAGGAAGGTGGACCTCCGAAGGCACCGGGAGACGCAGCATGGGCTCAAATGAGCACCCTGGCTGGCTGCAAGCAGCAGCTACACAACACTACAGAGGGCAGCCTCCCTGCTTGCCACCACTCTGCTCCCTGCTTGCCTCCACTCCCTTCTGACTTTCCAGACCCCAGGTCCAGTCTGCAGATCCTACCAGGTTGCTCCTCCTTCGCCTTACCTCCTGGAGCTGCCAGAAGAAATGAGGTACCTTTTCAAAGTGCAGCCGAGAGTGAGAACCAAGTGACTCTCTAGGCTTCGGACACAAATAGGCTCCTCTACACCTGAAGACAAAGGCAAAGTCAAATGGGGACCAGAATAAATCTTAGACCCCACAGTCCTTCCCATTTCCAGCCCTAATCTACAGACAGGAATGCCCTTCAGGTTTCTTCCCTCCCCCCTCTTGACCTACCCCAGATATTTGTGTGGAAGAGGAGGAATCACCATTTACAAGGTGGACAAATGCTAATATTTTTATCTAGAAAGAAGAGTGAGTGTTAACTTTTATTTTTTTCCTTCTGGGGGGTCTGTTGACTCCTTTCTTTTGGGTGCTGCCTATAAATCTTGGAGGAATCATTTCTCCTCCTCAAAAACTGATTCAGAAACTGACTTGGGGAAGGAATTTAATACTTTGAAGTCATGAGATGCACCATCGAGGCTACCCCCAAGAAGAAGCAGAAGAGAAGTTGGTAATGAGAGGGGATTAGAGGTCCTCCCTTCAGTAGGGCTGTGAAAACCTCATCACTGGAGGTAAAAGCACAAGCAATGCCTGTGGACAAGATGTCATTCATTCACTCAGCAAATGTTCATGGATCACCGGCTACCAAGGTACCAGGCACCATGCTAGGTATTGGGGAAGAGAGACTGAAGTCACAACCCCTGACTGCTCCTCAAAAGCTAACGGTTGCACCTCCAAGTGGCTGGGTCTGTTCTTACTCTTGGAGGGAATTCTGAGAAGACAGCACAGAATTGTAAACCTTCCCTTTTGACCCTTTTGGATTTTATCAGGTGTAAACAAAAAGCTGAACAGTTACTTCAAAGATATGTGTGTATATTCAGTTTTTTATTGTTAAGCTGATATTTTAAAGATTTCTGAGCTAGCAGGCATGTGGGAAGGAAGGCTCTGTCTTCAACTCTTTGACCCTCCATGTGTACCATAGAGGGGGGAAAGGTGGTATTTTCACTTTGATGAGGTTGGTAAATGTTTTTAGATCTTCTGGTAAGCATTATGTTTGTTAATACATATTTATTAGAGTGATGTTTTAAGTTAATAAAGTATTAAGAGTATTACAGATTGCCTTTCCTTTAGGCAGGGAATTTGGGGAAGACCTTTGTTTTAGTCTGTAGGGGGAAAGCTGGCACTGAAGGAAACTGCAATGGAGTATAAAAGTGAAGCACACAAGCTAATATCCAGAAGAGTAAAATCCAATTGCTCGGGTTTCCATATACTTTCTCCTTTGCTGCTACACCTCAGAGATACTTCTTTCATCTTCTTTCATAAGAGAAAAACTAGGAGGTGTACAAAACTAAGCTACTACCTTGTAGAGCCCCTGATGGTTCCACAGGCACGTAAGTAAGCTCTTTCCTCTGAAAATGTCAACATATTTTTTTAGGGGCCTGAAGGCTCCCAGATGAATAAAGAAATCACAGGTCTTAGGTCTAGGTTTTAGTTTTAGTCACAGCTCTGTCACCAACACATCATGTGACTTGTGTAAATCTTTTGACTTCCCCGATACTGGTTTCCTTGATCAAGTAATACGGAGACAGCTCTGTCATTCCTGTCCAACCCTGACCGCTTTGATTCTGTGGAGACTGGAAAGGAAAAAAAGTGTGAGATTGGTTAGCTGCCTCCCCTAATGCAAGTCACAAATCTAAAGGCCCATGAGGATCTGGGTTATTTCTGGTTCTGTCCCACCTGTGGGAGTTTTTTGCATAAGTCAATCCTTTAAGAGAATGAAACCAGAATAAAATCCTGGCCAAAATCCCTACTACTAGTGCTTTAACACCTCCCAGCCAGACATTCAGGGTATGCATGCCCCATGGTGAGAACCAGCAGATTGCCCATTTCCAACTCAAATTGATTTCACACATATAATTGAGCACCCAGTATGTGCTGGGCATTCTTCTAGGGGGTGGAGATATAGCAGTGAGGACAATGTCTTACGAAGCTTTATTTATTCATTGTTGAATCCTCAGTTCCCAGAATAGTGCCTGGCACACAGTAGGAGATTAATAAATATTTACTGAGATGTTAAGTGAATAAACAGAAAATAAGCTCCTGCTTCATCCTAGGGCCTGGCTCTGCTCTCTACAGCACAAAGGGAAGAGAGATTGCTTGACAGCCTGGGAAACAAATAGAATCCACACGACTTTCTCTCCAGGTTGGCAGGAAAGGGGGGCTTGAATGCTGCTTTTCTCTGGTTTCTCCAAATCTCAGTCCTTGGCTGTCCTCACCTGATTTCCAGCACCATGTCTTTCCATGTCAGTTTACTCTCATTCAGAATTTAAATTCGTTTACTCTGTAATGGAGTTTAAGATAGTTTTTCAGAACTGATGGATGATGAACAGTTGCAGCGTCCAGGAACCACTTCCTAGTGTCCTGGGAGACAATCCTCCCAGTGAATGAAAATGACAAAAACATCCTTCCCACAGAAGTCACCCTGTGTACTGGTTGGTTATTTCCAACCTGGTTTGAAAAGTAAAGAAGTTGCACTGAGGGGTAAGTAGAACTGATTGAAATCTAGGTGCCTGTGCTGTCCTGCTCTTCCCTTATGACGTTTAGAACATTTGGTCCATTTTTGTTATCCCTGTTTATGCTCTAAGTGAGGAATTGTAATTTTGATGTTAACTGTATGCCTTTTTTTTTTTTTTTTGGTAAAAAATGTATCTTGATATCCCCAGTTCAGAATCAAAACAAATTACTGTGCCTGTTACCGTGTGAAATTTGAAGATTGCAAATATCTCTCTTAATGTTATTACTTGACTCCATTAAAAATAGATTGTGAATATTCCATGTCACATTATTCATGAGGCAGGCTCT